AATAATAGACACTGGAGACTTGGAAGGGTAGGAGAGTGAGCGAGGTGGGAGGGATGAGGAATTACTTAATGGGTACAATGGACATTATTTAGGTGATGGTTACACGGAAAGCCCAGACCTCACCACTGCATATCTCCATGTAACAAACCTGCACTTGTGTCCCTTACATTTATACAAAAAACTCCAAAAAAAACCTACAGTGTAATGTAGTACCCTATCCCATGCACTCACACTGCTAAATGTTGTTTCCAACGCACTCATCCGCGCACCCAGTGCCAGCTGCACCCTCCCGTTCCCTGCTAGCCTGACTTCTGGGCAGCAAGACCCTGCGGTTAGACGTGGGCTCCTGCCCACAGGGCTAGCTGGATGTGTGTGTCTTTCAAAGGCTGGACTTTACTCTCACCTCGCCCCCTCCACCCCCCAACACACACACACACACACACACACACACACACACACACAGTCCCTGGCAAGTCCTCAGAGCTCACGTGGTGCCCAGAGAAGTTGTGGGTGACACGATGAGGCACAAGCTCCATTCCCCGGGGGATGTAAGCTGAGACCCTACCTCTCTGTGCAAAGGCTAGTGCCACCTGCATGAGCTAGATTCAGGCAGGACCTGGAGACCCTGGAGGAAAGCAAGGCTGCAGGGTAGCCTTGGGTCGGGGAGGGAGGGACACTCTTAGGCCTCTTACTGAGGGCGGGGGTCCCGGAGAGCCATGGACAGGGCAACGCTCTACTAGGCTCCTTGGTTCATCCCAGATCAGCCCTTGGGCCCCTGGCATCTAAGGCAGCAAAAAGGCAAGGGGACACCGCCCGGGGTGGGGCACGCCACCGCGACAATGCCTCTTGGCCTTGGGTGGATAATGGCACCCCTGGGCAAACCCTAGGGGCGGGGCCCAGAGGCGAGGGGCTTCCCCAATCAGTCTCCGCCCTAGCGCCCTGGACTTCGGCCCCATTCCATTGGGTGAGGGTGGGGGCACGAAAAGAGGAGCGGGCTTGCGGCCCCACCGTGTCCCGCCTCCTCAGTCCCCAGCGACTCGCAGGGGCTGGTGGGGCTGGGGTCCAGCTGCCGTGCTCCCCTGCCCTGCGCCGCGCCGCGCGTCTTGGTAGGCGCTGCGCTGCCGGGGCCGGGTCCTGGGCCAGTGCAACTCCGCCCCCAGCCGTATCCAGCGGACTGTCCTCCGCCGCGCGCCCGGCACAGCATGGGGAGGCGCTGCTGCCGGCGGCGCGTGCTGGCGGCCGCCTGTCTGGGCGCCGCGCTCCTGCTCCTATGCGCCGCGCCCCGCTCCCTGCGCCCGGGTGAGTGCCCGCCGGCCGAGCCGCGCACCCCCTGGTGGCGACATCTCTCTCCTTATGCCCACAGCATTTGGAAACAGAGCCCTGGGCTCCAGCTGGCTTGGTGGGGAGAAGAGAAGCCCCCTGCAGAAGCTCTATGACCTGGATCAGGTAGGTGGACAGACCCTCGACCCAGGCATGCCCGTCCCCCTGTCCCGTCTCCTGTCGCCCACAGGACCCGCGCTCGACCCTGGCGAAGGTGCACCGGCAGCGGCGCGACCTGCTGAACAGCGCCTGTAGCCGCCACTCACGCCGGCAGCGCCTGCTACAGCCGGAGGACCTGCGGCACGTGCTGGTGGACGACGCGCATGGCCTGCTCTACTGCTACGTGCCCAAGGTGGCCTGCACCAACTGGAAGCGCGTGCTGCTGGCGCTGAGCGGCCAAGCCCGCGGCGACCCGCGCGCCATCTCCGCGCAAGAGGCGCACGCGCCTGGCCGCCTGCCCTCACTGGCCGACTTCAGCCCCGCCGAGATCAACCGGCGCCTGCGCGCCTACTTGGCCTTCCTGTTCGTGCGGGAGCCCTTCGAGCGCCTGGCATCGGCTTACCGCAACAAGCTCGCGCGCCCCTACAGCGCCGCCTTCCAGAGGCGCTACGGTGCACGCATCGTTCAGCGCCTGCGGCCGCGCGCGCTCCCCGACGCCCGGGCCCGCGGCCACGACGTGCGCTTCGCGGAGTTCCTGGCCTACCTGCTGGACCCGCGCACGCGGCGTGAGGAGCCCTTCAACGAGCACTGGGAGCGCGCGCACGCGCTCTGCCACCCGTGTCGCCTCCGCTACGACGTCGTGGGCAAGTTCGAGACGCTGGCGGAGGACGCGGCCTTCGTGCTGGGCCTGGCGGGCGCATCCGACCTGAGCTTCCCTGGGCCGCCGCGGCCCCGGGGAGCCGCCGCCTCCCGCGACCTGGCAGCGCGCCTCTTCCGGGACATCAGCCCCTTCTACCAGCGGCGCCTCTTCGACCTCTACAAGATGGACTTCCTGCTTTTCAACTACTCCGCCCCCTCCTACCTGCGGCTGCTCTAGCGGTCCTGGAGGTCCTGTGGCCACGCGGGGCAAGTGCCTTTCCGACAAGACCCCCGGGGAATGCAGGTGCTGCCGGCCCCAGGACCCCTCTTCAAGAGCCACTGCGTGCACTCACCTGGCCGCCGGGCCAGCGGGCGCAGGGCACACCTGGCCAGGCTTGGGGGCAGCCCATCTCAGGTGGCCCTGCACGCGTGTGCCTGCCTCGGCCTGTCGCCTGAGGCCTGCTTCCTCCACTTGCTCCAGCTGACAGGCACCTCTCCAGGCCCCGTAGATGGGCAAGGACTTGATAACCAGGGTTTTAGGCTTTTAAAGGCCATTTTGGGGGTCAGCCCTGCCCCTGAACCTGTTCATGGTGCATCAGAACATAATGCTGACACCGGTGTCAGTGTGGCCCGAGCCTGTGTCCTCCCCACCTCGCCCACCCTGGCAAGGACAGCTGCGGCCAAGGACGAAAGCCCTCCCTTGGCTGGCCTCACGATGGGGCCGTCCCGGGAGCCAGGTGGGAGCTGCCTTCCACTGCCATCGGGTCTCCTCTCCTCTCCCACGCGGCTGGCCCTACCCAGGCGCCACCTTCGGTCTCAGTCTGGCAAGACGCTGGGTCTTCAGGCTCCATGCCAACAGAGCCCCTGGTGCAATGCGGTCACAGGTTTTATGGGACTTTGGTGAGCTGGGCGGTCATGGTTTTGAAATAAATGTATTTTGTTACTTTCTGATTTTTTGGAGTTTATCTGCTTCATTGGGCCAT